CAGTGCCCCCTCCTCTGCGATCCAGGAGGGACAACTTTGGGTTCTTCTGGGTGTGTCTCCTTCTTTTGTAGGTTCTGCACCCACCCCCACCCCCAGCCCCAAAGTCTCGGTTCCTATGAGCCGTGTGGGTCAGCCACCATTCCCGCCACCCCGGGTCCCTGCGTCCTTTAGTTCTCCTGGCCCAGGGCCTCCAACCTTCCAGCTGTCCCACAAAACCCCTTCTTGCAAGGGCTTTCCAGGGCCTGGGGCCAGGGCTGGAAGGAGGATGCTTCCGCTTCTGCCAGCTGCCTTGTCTGCCCACCTCCTCCCCAAGCCCAGGACTCGGGCTCACTGGTCACTGGTTTCTTTCATTCCCAGCACCCTGCCCCTCTGGCCCTCATATGTCTGGCCCTCAGTGACTGGTGTTTGGTTTTTGGCCTGTGTGTAACAAACTGTGTGTGACACTTGTTTCCTGTTTCTCCGCCTTCCCCTGCTTCCTCTTGTGTCCATCTCTTTCTGACCCAGGCCTGGTTCCTTTCCCTCCTCCTCCCATTTCACAGATGGGAAGGTGGAGGCCAAGAAGGGCCAGGCCATTCAGCCTCTGGAAAAACCTTCTCCCAACCTCCCACAGCCCCTAATGACTCTCCTGGCCTCCCTTTAGTAGAGGATGAAGTTGGGTTGGCAGGGTAAACTGAGACCGGGTGGGGTAGGGGTCTGGCGCTCCCGGGAGGAGCACTCCTTTTGTGGCCCGAGCTGCATCTCGCGGCCCCTCCCCTGCCAGGCCTGGGGCGGGGGAGGGGGCCAGGGTTCCTGCTGCCTTAAAAGGGCTCAATGTCTTGGCTCTCTCCTCCCTCCCCCGTCCTCAGCCCTGGCTGGTTCGTCCCTGCTGGCCCACTCTCCCGGAACCCCCCGGAACCCCTCTCTTTCCTCCAGAACCCACTGTCTCCTCTCCTTCCCTCCCCTCCCATACCCATCCCTCTCTCCATCCTGCCTCCACTTCTTCCACCCCCGGGAGTCCAGGCCTCCCTGTCCCCACAGTCCCTGAGCCACAAGCCTCCACCCCAGCTGGTCCCCCACCCAGGCTGCCCAGTTTAACATTCCTAGTCATAGGACCTTGACTTCTGAGAGGCCTGATTGTCATCTGTAAATAAGGGGTAGGACTAAAGCACTCCTCCTGGAGGACTGAGAGATGGGCTGGACCGGAGCACTTGAGTCTGGGATATGTGACCATGCTACCTTTGTCTCCCTGTCCTGTTCCTTCCCCCAGCCCCAAATCCAGGGTTTTCCAAAGTGTGGTTCAAGAACCACCTGCATCTGAATCTAGAGGTACTGGATACAACCCCACGTCTGGGCCGTTACCCAGGACATTCTACATGAGAACGTGGGGGTGGGGCCCTGGCTGCACCTGAACTGTCACCTGGAGTCAGGGTGGAAGGTGGAAGAACTGGGTCTTATTTCCTTCTCCCCTTGTTCTTTAGGGTCTGTCCTTCTGCAGACTCCGTTACCCCACCCTAACCATCCTGCACACCCTTGGAGCCCTCTGGGCCAATGCCCTGTCCCGCAAAGGGCTTCTCAGGCATCTCACCTCTATGGGAGGGCATTTTTGGCCCCCAGAACCTTACACGGTGTTTATGTGGGGAAGCCCCTGGGAAGCAGACAGTCCTAGGGTGAAGCTGAGAGGCAGAGAGAAGGGGAGACAGACAGAGGGTGGGGCTTTCCCCCTTGTCTCCAGTGCCCTTTCTGGTGACCCTCGGTTCTTTTCCCCCACCACCCCCCCAGCGGAGCCCATCGTGGTGAGGCTTAAGGAGGTCCGACTGCAGAGGGACGACTTCGAGATTCTGAAGGTGATCGGACGCGGGGCGTTCAGCGAGGTAAGCCGAACCGGGCGGGAGCCTGACTTGACGTCTCCACTCTGTCTCACTATCTCGACCTCAGGTAGCGGTAGTGAAGATGAAGCAGACGGGCCAGGTGTATGCCATGAAGATCATGAACAAGTGGGACATGCTGAAGAGGGGCGAGGTGAGGGGCTGGGCGGACGTGGGGGGCTTTGACTCCGGCTGCAGCTCCTCCGGGTGCCCTGCAGGTGTCGTGCTTCCGTGAGGAGAGGGACGTGTTGGTGAATGGGGACCGGCGGTGGATCACGCAGCTGCACTTCGCCTTCCAGGATGAGAACTACCTGGTGAGCTCCGGGCCGGGGTGACTAGGAAGAGGCTACCAACCACCCATGACGAACCCCTTCTCAGTACCTGGTCATGGAGTATTACGTGGGCGGGGACCTGCTGACACTGCTGAGCAAGTTTGGGGAGCGGATTCCGGCCGAGATGGCGCGCTTCTACCTGGCGGAGATTGTCATGGCCATAGACTCGGTGCACCGGCTTGGCTACGTGCACAGGTGGGTGCAGCATGGCCGAGGGGATAGCAAGCTTTATCCCACCCTTCTCTTTTCCTCCGTGCAGGGACATCAAACCCGACAACATCCTGCTGGACCGCTGTGGCCACATCCGCCTGGCCGACTTCGGCTCTTGCCTCAAGCTGCGGGCAGATGGAACGGTGAGCCAGTGCCCTGGCCACAGAGCAACTGGGCCCAAGCCTCGCTCTGCTCCTTTTGGTCCAGGTGCGGTCGCTGGTGGCTGTGGGCACCCCAGACTACCTGTCCCCCGAGATCCTGCAGGCTGTGGGCGGTGGGCCTGGGACAGGCAGCTACGGGCCCGAGTGTGACTGGTGGGCGCTGGGTGTATTCGCCTATGAAATGTTCTATGGGCAGACGCCCTTCTACGCGGATTCCACGGCGGAGACCTATGGCAAGATCGTCCACTACAAGGTGAGCACGGCCGCAGGGAGACCTGGCCTCTCCCCAGGCTATCGCCTCCTCTCCCTCTGAGCAGGAGCACCTCTCTCTGCCGCTGGTGGACGAAGGGGTCCCTGAGGAGGCTCGAGACTTCATTCAGCGGTTGCTGTGTCCCCCGGAGACACGGCTGGGCCGGGGTGGAGCAGGCGACTTCCGGACACATCCCTTCTTCTTTGGCCTCGACTGGGATGGTCTCCGGGACAGCGTGCCCCCCTTTACACCGGATTTCGAAGGTGCCACCGACACATGCAACTTCGACTTGGTGGAGGACGGGCTCACTGCCATGGTGAGCGGGGGCGGGGTAGGTACCTGTGGCCCCTGCTCGGCTGCGGGGACTGCTGCTCACATCTGTGTGTCTTGCGCAGGAGACACTGTCGGACATTCGGGAAGGTGCGCCGCTAGGGGTCCACCTGCCTTTTGTGGGCTACTCCTACTCCTGCATGGCCCTCAGGTAAGCACTGCCCTGGACGGCCTCCAGGGGCCTCTCCCTCCCCACTCCCTCCTCCTCTCCCCAGGGACAGTGAGGTCCCAGGCCCCACACCCATGGAACTGGAGGCCGAGCAGCTGCTTGAGCCACACGTGCAAGCGCCCAGCCTGGAGCCCTCGGTGTCCCCACAGGATGAAACAGTAAGTTGGTGGAGGGGAGGGGGTCCGTCAGGCAGGCAGCCTTAAGCCTGGTCCCCATACACAGGCTGAAGTGGCAGTTCCAGCGGCTGTCCCTGCGGCAGAGGCTGAGGCCGAGGTGACGCTGCGGGAGCTCCAGGAAGCCCTGGAGGAGGAGGTGCTCACCCGGCAGAGCCTGAGCCGGGAGATGGAGGCCATCCGCACGGACAACCAGAACTTCGCCAGGTCGGGATCGGGGCCGGGGCCGGGGCCGGGATCGGACGGACTCACCGTCCTTACCTCCCCACAGTCAACTACGCGAGGCAGAGGCTCGGAACCGGGACCTAGAGGCACACGTCCGGCAGTTGCAGGAGCGGATGGAGTTGCTGCAGGCAGAGGGAGCCACAGGTGAGTCCCTCATGTGTCCCCTTCCCCGGAGGACGCGCCCTATGCCTCTTTCTTCTCCTTCCAGCTGTCACGGGGGTCCCCAGTCCCCGGGCCACGGATCCACCTTCCCATGTAAGACCCCTCTCTTTCCCCTGCCTCAGACCCCGATCGGGTCACCTGTCCCTTCTCTCTCCAGCTAGATGGCCCCCCGGCCGTGGCTGTGGGCCAGTGCCCGCTGGTGGGGCCAGGCCCCATGCACCGCCGCCACCTGCTGCTCCCTGCCAGGGTACGTCCGGCTGCCCACGCCCCCCTCCGCCGTGCCGGGTGTTGACCTCGCCCTCTCCCCGCAGGTCCCTAGGCCTGGCCTATCGGAGGCGCTTTCCCTGCTCCTGTTCGCCGTTGTTCTGTCTCGTGCCGCCGCCCTGGGCTGCATTGGGTTGGTGGCCCACGCCGGCCAACTCACCGCAGTCTGGCGCCGCCCAGGAGCCGCCCGCGCTCCCTGAACCCTAGAACTGTCTTCGACTCCGGGGCCCCGTTGGAAGACTGAGTGCCCGGGGCACGGCACAGAAGCCGCGCCCACCGCCTGCCAGTTCACAACCGCTCCGAGCGTGGGTCTCCGCCCAGCTCCAGTCCTGTGATCCGGGCCCGCCCCCTAGCGGCCGGGGAGGGAGGGGCCGGGTCCGCGGCCGGCGAACGGGGCTCGAAGGGTCCTTGTAGCCGGGAATGCTGCTGCTGCTGCTGCTGCTGCTGCTGCTGCTGCTGCTGCTGCTGCTGCTGCTGCTGCTGGGGGGATCACAGACCATTTCTTTCTTTCGGCCAGGCTGAGGCCCTGACGTGGATGGGCAAACTGCAGGCCTGGGAAGGCAGCAAGCCGGGCCGTCCGTGTTCCATCCTCCACGCACCCCCACCTATCGTTGGTTCGCAAAGTGCAAAGCTTTCTTGTGCATGACGCCCTGCTCTGGGGAGCGTCTGGCGCGATCTCTGCCTGCTTACTCGGGAAATTTGCTTTTGCCAAACCCGCTTTTTCGGGGATCCCGCGCCCCCCTCCTCACTTGCGCTGCTCTCGGAGCCCCAGCCGGCTCCGCCCGCTTCGGCGGTTTGGATATTTATTGACCTCGTCCTCCGACTCGCTGACAGGCTACAGGACCCCCAACAACCCCAATCCACGTTTTGGATGCACTGAGACCCCGACATTCCTCGGTATTTATTGTCTGTCCCCACCTAGGACCCCCACCCCCGACCCTCGCGAATAAAAGGCCCTCCATCTGCCCAAAGCTCTGGACTCCACAGTGTCCGCGGTTTGCGTTGTGGGCC